TGGATTTTGCCATGTGCCCAGTAGCCCGGGCACCCACCAGCTGGCCTGCCCCACGTGGCGGCCCCTGGGCAGTTGGCGAGAACAGTTGGCACGGGCTTTCGTGGGTGGTGGGCCGCAGCTGCTGCATGGGGACACCATCTACAGTGGGGCCGACCGCTATCGCCTGCACACAGCTGCTGGTGGCACCGTGCACCTGGAGATCGGCCTGCTGCTCCGCAACTTCGACCGCTACGGCGTGGAGTGCTGAGGGACTCTGCCTCCAACGTCACCACCATCCACACCCCGGACACCCAGTGATGGGGGAGGATGGCACAGTGGTCAAGAGCACAGACTCTAGAGACTGTCAGAGCTGACCCCAGCTAAGGCATGGCACCGCTTCTGTCCTTTCTAGGACCTCGGGGTCCCTCTGGGCCCAGTTTCCCTATCTGTAAATTGGGGACAGTAAATGTATGGGGTCGCAGGGTGTTGAGTGACAGGAGGCTGCTTAGCCACATGGGAGGTGCTCAGTAAAGGAGAGCAATTCTTACAGGTGTCTGCCTCCTGACCCTTCCATCCTTCAGGTGTCCTGTTGCCCCCTCCTCCCACTGACACCCTCCGGAGGCCCCCATGTTGACAGACCCTCTTCTCCTACCTTGTTTCCCAGCCTGACTCTCCTTCCGTTCTGGGTCCCCCTCCTCTGGTCGGCTCCCCTGTGTCTCATCCCCCGGATTAAGCCTTCTCCGCCTGGTCCTCTTTCTCTGGTGACCCACACCGCCCGCAAAGCCACAGCGCATCTGGATCACCCGCTTTGGTGGCGCTTGGCCGCCAGGAGGCAGCACCCTGTTTGCGGGGCGGAGCCGGGGTGCCCGCCCCCTTTCCCCCAGGGCTGAAGGGACCCCCCTCGGAGCCCGCCCACGCGAGATGAGGACGGTGGCCCAGCCCCCCCATGCCCTCCCCCTGGGGGCCGCCCCCGCTCCCGCCCCGTGCGCTTCCTGGGTGGGGCCGGGGGCGGCTTCAAAACCCCCTGCCGACCCAGCCGGTCCCCGCCGCCGCCGCCCTTCGCGCCCTGGGCCATCTCCCTCCCACCTCCCTCCGCGGAGCAGCCAGACAGCGAGGGCCCCGGCCGGGGGCAGGGGGGACGCCCCGTCCGGGGCACCCCCCCGGCTCTGAGCCGCCCGCGGGGCCGGCCTCGGCCCGGAGCGGAGGAAGGAGTCGCCGAGGAGCAGCCTGAGGCCCCAGAGTCTGAGACGAGCCGCCGCCGCCCCCGCCACTGCGGGGAGGAGGGGGAGGAGGAGCGGGAGGAGGGACGAGCTGGTCGGGAGAAGAGGAAAAAAACTTTTGAGACTTTTCCGTTGCCGCTGGGAGCCGGAGGCGCGGGGACCTCTTGGCGCGACGCTGCCCCGCGAGGAGGCAGGACTTGGGGACCCCAGACCGCCTCCCTTTGCCGCCGGGGACGCTTGCTCCCTCCCTGCCCCCTACACGGCGTCCCTCAGGCGCCCCCATTCCGGACCAGCCCTCGGGAGTCGCCGACCCGGCCTCCCGCAAAGACTTTTCCCCAGACCTCGGGCGCACCCCCTGCACGCCGCCTTCATCCCCGGCCTGTCTCCTGAGCCCCCGCGCATCCTAGACCCTTTCTCCTCCAGGAGACGGATCTCTCTCCGACCTGCCACAGATCCCCTATTCAAGACCACCCACCTTCTGGTACCAGATCGCGCCCATCTAGGTTATTTCCGTGGGATACTGAGACACCCCCGGTCCAAGCCTCCCCTCCACCACTGCGCCCTTCTCCCTGAGGACCTCAGCTTTCCCTCGAGGCCCTCCTACCTTTTGCCGGGAGACCCCCAGCCCCTGCAGGGGCGGGGCCTCCCCACCACACCAGCCCTGTTCGCGCTCTCGGCAGTGCCGGGGGGCGCCGCCTCCCCCATGCCGCCCTCCGGGCTGCGGCTGCTGCCGCTGCTGCTACCGCTGCTGTGGCTACTGGTGCTGACGCCTGGCCGGCCGGCCGCGGGACTATCCACCTGCAAGACTATCGACATGGAGCTGGTGAAGCGGAAGCGCATCGAGGCCATCCGCGGCCAGATCCTGTCCAAGCTGCGGCTCGCCAGCCCCCCGAGCCAGGGGGAGGTGCCGCCCGGCCCGCTGCCCGAGGCCGTGCTCGCCCTGTACAACAGCACCCGCGACCGGGTGGCCGGGGAGAGTGCAGAACCGGAGCCCGAGCCTGAGGCCGACTACTACGCCAAGGAGGTCACCCGCGTGCTAATGGTGGAAACCCACAACGGTGAGCTCGGAGGGGCAGGGGAGCCGGGAGGGCCTGATCGCCTCCCTTCATTTCTCCCTGCTAGAAATCTATGACAAGTTCAAGCAGAGTACACACAGCATATATATGTTCTTCAACACATCAGAGCTCCGAGAAGCGGTACCTGAACCCGTGTTGCTCTCCCGGGCAGAGCTGCGTCTGCTGAGGCTCAAGTTAAAAGTGGAGCAGCACGTGGAGCTGTACCAGGTGAGGACATGAGCCAGAAGGAAGGTCAGGGCACTGTCTCTCTCCTGCCTTCATCATCCTCTAGAAATACAGCAACAATTCCTGGCGATACCTCAGCAACCGGCTGCTGGCACCCAGCGACTCGCCAGAGTGGTTATCTTTTGATGTCACCGGAGTTGTGCGGCAGTGGTTGAGCCGTGGAGGTGAGGATTACTTGTGTGTCCCACCCCTGTTTTCAGACTGGCTTCCCTCTCGCCACTCCTACAGGGGAAATTGAGGGCTTTCGCCTTAGCGCCCACTGCTCCTGTGACAGCAGGGATAACACACTGCAAGTGGACATCAACGGTGAGGCCTGCTTCCCCGGCCATGCCCAGTTGATGTCCCCTATCCCCTGACTCCCACACCAAAGCAGGGTTCACTACCGGCCGCCGAGGTGACCTGGCCACCATTCATGGCATGAACCGGCCTTTCCTGCTTCTCATGGCCACCCCGCTGGAGAGGGCCCAGCATCTGCAAAGCTCCCGGCACCGCCGAGCCCTGGACACCAACTATTGCTTCAGGTGAGCCTTGTAGCCTGGATGGAGGCCTTCCACCCTGCCCCTGACGCGTCTCTCCTGCCTGCAGCTCCACGGAGAAGAACTGCTGCGTGCGGCAGCTGTACATTGACTTCCGCAAGGACCTCGGCTGGAAGTGGATCCACGAGCCCAAGGGCTACCATGCCAACTTCTGCCTCGGGCCCTGCCCCTACATTTGGAGCCTGGACACGCAGTACAGCAAGGTACGTCTGGCCCACCGGGCTACGAGATGCGCCCCTGAGCCCTGACCCCGCCCGCCGCCCGCAGGTCCTGGCCCTGTACAACCAGCATAACCCGGGCGCCTCGGCGGCGCCGTGCTGCGTGCCGCAGGCGCTGGAGCCGCTGCCCATCGTGTACTACGTGGGCCGCAAGCCCAAGGTGGAGCAGCTGTCCAACATGATCGTGCGCTCCTGCAAGTGCAGCTGAGGTCCCGCCCCGCCCCGCCCCGCCCCGGCAGGCCCGGCCCCACCCCGCCCCGCCCCCGCTGCCTTGCCCATGGGGGCTGTATTTAAGGACACCCGTGCCCCAAGCCCACCTGGGGCCCCATTAAAGATGGAGAGAGGACTGCGGATCTCTGTGTCATTGGGCGCCTGCCTGGGGTCTCCATCCCTGACGTTCCCCCACTCCCACTCCCTCTCTCTCCCTCTCTGCCTCCTCCTGCCTGTCTGCACTATTCCTTTGCCCGGCATCAAGGCACAGGGGACCAGTGGGGAACACTACTGTAGTTAGATCTATTTATTGAGCACCTTGGGCACTGTTGAAGTGCCTTACATTAATGAACTCATTCAGTCACCATAGCAACACTCTGAGATGCAGGGACTCTGATAACACCCATTTTAAAGGTGAGGAAACAAGCCCAGAGAGGTTAAGGGAGGAGTTCCTGCCCACCAGGAACCTGCTTTAGTGGGGGATAGTGAAGAAGACAATAAAAGATAGTAGTTCAGGCCAGGCGGGGTGGCTCACGCCTGTAATCCTAGCACTTTTGGGAGGCAGAGATGGGAGGATTACTTGAATCCAGGCATTTGAGACCAGCCTGGGTAACATAGTGAGACCCTATCTCTACAAAACACTTTTAAAAAATGTACACCTGTGGTCCCAGCTACTCTGGAGGCTAAGGTGGGAGGATCACTTGATCCTGGGAGGTCAAGGCTGCAGTGAGCCCTGACTGTGCCACTGTATGCCAGCCT